TTTTAATAAACTTGCTTTTCTCAGCACTGAGAACTCGCCCTGAATTCTTTCTTGCGCGCGATCCAAGAACCCTCTCTTGGGGTCTGGATCCGGACCCCTGTCGTAACGTAACTGAAAACCCCAGTGCAAAGGCATAGCACCCTACTTAAGAATTTGCAAACATTCATTATTAGTTATTTCAAATCATTGATTAACTTTCTCTAAGCCAATCAGATTCCTACCTGATGTCGAAAAGAAAAGCAAAAGGTAGACTGTTTCAACACTTTCAGACGCTTGGGTAAAAGATGCACTTTCATGCTATAAATAATGCAGCACAAATACTGTACAACAGGGCTTTATACTTGGGGAAAAGCTGCCAGATCCAAACTCTAAAGGAAAACTATTGGAGCTCATTTTTCCTGCCCACGTTAGCTAGCACATTTTGTTGACATTGAAAAAAAAAAAAGATTTTGGTGAAACTGAAAAAAAAAAAGCACCAACAACCCTACCTTGAAATAAACTATTGTACCTCTTATGCCTCCTCCCTTCTACCCCAGAAACCTGGAAGAAAAAAAGATATACCCGAGCTCGTCCAACCCCTCTTTGCGTGGACTGTATAGGAGTATTTAGCCCATCCTGCCTCCTTTAATCTAACATTCTGCGTCTTCTTTCCTTCAGCTTCTCGGCGCCCCCTTTGGCCAGCACTGACATCTTAGTCATCGCGGTCCAAAATTTACGCACGCGCCTTTGAGGGCTCACAGAGCCCGTCTCTCCCGGACGAATCTCATCCAATCAGAGCCAGCCAGGAAGCCGAGGCTCAGCAAGGCCTCGCGACGCCCAACTTCCCAGGGTTAGCGTCTCTGATGTCATGTGATTCCACCCTCCGCCTCTCACCCACCCTCGCAGAGGGCGGTGCGCTTGGCCCGGCCCCTCGAGGCACCGCCTTTCAATTAGCACTCGCTGATTGGTCGCTGCTCGCGCGGTCTCCTGGGTGACGGGAACGCGGTAGCCTGCTTGGTGGAGACCGGGTGCGCCTGCGTACTTCATAGTTCGCGTAGCGGCTCGAGCGTGGAGATGAAGGTAAATAACTTACAAATTCCCGGGGTGGGGCGTGAAAATATTAAAAATTGTGTTTATTTTTTAGCGTATTTTCTCACTGCTAGAAAAGACTTGGCTTGGCGCACCAATACAGTTTGCCTGGCAAAAAACATCAGGAAACTACCTTGCAGTAACAGGGTAAGAAACCAATGAATGTTTTAAGCAGTGGTAAATCATATCTTTATGTTCTGATTGCTTTCAGAGCTGATTATATTGTGAAAATCTTTGATCGCCATGGTCAAAAAAGAAGTGAAATTAACTTACCTGGGTAAGTACAGAAGTAGATTTAAAAAAACCTGTGTATAGTGGTATTTTGCTCTCTTTTTTAAAAGTAACTGTGTTGCCATGGATTGGGATAAAGATGGAGATGTCCTAGCAGTGATTGCTGAGAAATCTAGCTGCATTTATCTTTGGGATGCCAACACAAATAAGACCAGCCAGTTAGACAATGGCATGAGGTAAGATAACTTTTTAATTTTTTAAAGCTTCAATTGTTTAGTAATTTATATCTTAATGTTACAGGGATCAAATGTCTTTCCTTCTTTGGTCAAAAGTTGGAAGTTTCCTGGCTGTTGGAACTGTTAAAGGAAATTTGCTTATTTATAATCATCAGACATCTCGAAAGATTCCTGTCCTTGGTAGGTGATAGCTGGAAACACTGCTAAATATTACATGTCTGTATAAAAATAATCTCTTTTTCAGGAAAACATACTAAGAGAATCACTTGTGGATGTTGGAATGCAGAAAATCTGCTTGCTTTAGGTGGTGAAGATAAAATGATTACAGTTAGTAATCAGGAAGGTGACACGATAAGACAGGTAATACAGTAACGTCTCTTTGGTCTGATATATGTTCATAGTGATGATGTTTTTACTCCTTTAGACACAAGTGAGATCAGAGCCTAGCAACATGCAGTTTTTCTTGATGAAGATGGATGACCGAACCTCTGCTGCTGAAAGCATGGTAAGAATTCTAATCAAATCCACGTGCAAATCTCATTTCACAATCTCCTAATCTTTTCTGGCAGATAAGTGTGGTGCTTGGCAAGAAAACTTTGTTTTTTTTAAATCTGAATGAACCAGATAACCCAGCTGATCTTGAATTTCAGCAGGACTTTGGCAACATTGTCTGCTATAATTGGTATGTCTGCTATAACTGGTATGTACAAAAAGTGTTTACCATATTGTTGCCTTCTTTGCTATAGGTATGGTGATGGCCGCATCATGATTGGTTTTTCATGTGGACATTTTGTGGTCATTTCTACTCATACTGGAGAGCTTGGTCAAGAGATATTTCAGGCTCGTAACCATAAAGATAATCTAACCAGCATTGCAGTATCACAGACTCTTAACAAAGTTGCTACATGTGGAGATAACTGGTAAGTTATTTTCACATATTTTTAGGAAAGCTATATTTTTTAATAATGCATTTTTGTTTTTCAGCATTAAAATCCAAGACTTGGTTGACTTAAAAGACATGTATGTTATACTCAACCTGGATGAGGAAAATAAAGGTATTGATTTTTCTGAAGCAGATTGACATTTTTGAATAATCATTTATTTTGTCGATTATTTCAGGATTGGGTACCTTGTCCTGGACTGATGATGGCCAGTTGCTAGCACTCTCTACCCAAAGGGGCTCACTTCATGTTTTCCTGACCAAGCTTCCCATACTTGGGGATGCCTGCAGCACAAGGATTGCCTATCTCACCTCCCTCCTTGAAGTCACCGTAGCCAACCCTGTTGAAGGAGTATGAAAATGGTGTTATTTTTCTTTTATTTACCGTTGATTTATTACTATTTTCTTTATTATAGGAGCTACCAATCACAGTTTCTGTTGATGTGGAACCCAACTTTGTGGCAGTAGGTCTTTATCATCTGGCTGTAGGAATGAATAATCGAGCTTGGTTTTATGTCCTTGGAGAAAATGGCAAGTCTAAATCCAGTTGTTTATTCTTATCTTTTAATGTGTTGGTTTTTAAAAATTGCTACAGCTGTGAAAAAATTGAAAGATATGGAGTATCTGGGAACAGTAGCCAGTATTTGCCTTCATTCTGACTATGCTGCTGCACTTTTTGAAGGCAAAGTCCAGTTACATTTGGTAAGTATAATTTTGATGTCCTGGAGACGCGCTCTGTGAGCCATTATTATTCTTTACGTTTTAGATAGAAAGCGAAATCTTGGATGCTCAAGAAGAACGTGAGACTCGGCTTTTCCCAGCAGTGGATGATAAGTGCCGTATCTTATGCCATGCCTTAACTAGTGATTTCCTCATCTATGGTACAGATGTATGTATTGCCTTCTTTTTTAGAGAACACTGATTTTCATGGCTGGATTTTTTTTTTTTTTTAGACTGGTGTCGTTCAGTATTTCTACATTGAAGACTGGCAATTCGTTAATGATTATCGACATCCTGTCAGTGTGAAAAAGATTTTTCCCGACCCAAATGGGACCAGATTAGTTTTCATTGATGAAAAAAGTGATGGATTTGTTTACTGTCCAGTAAGTCTGGAACATTTTTAAATGTTTATTTTCTTGGGGCAAATCTGTAAATTTTATTTTGTAGGTCAATGACGCTACCTATGAGATTCCAGATTTTTCACCAACCATTAAAGGTGTTCTTTGGGAAAACTGGCCAATGGATAAAGGTGTATTTATTGCTTATGATGATGATAAGGTGTACACTTATGTCTTTCACAAGGACACTATACAAGGTACTAAACCCCTTTTGTGTATATTCGCTGACTTCAGCATTGCGATGTCTGTTTTATAATGTAGGAGCCAAGGTTATTTTGGCTGGTAGCACCAAAGTTCCTTTTGCTCATAAACCTTTGCTGCTATATAATGGAGAGCTGACCTGCCAAACACAGAGTGGAAAAGTAAACAACATCTACCTTAGCACCCATGGCTTTCTCAGCAACTTAAAAGATACGGGGCCTGACGAACTGAGACCAATGCTGGCACAGAATTTAATGCTAAAGAGGTAGGCTTTCACACACTTCTTTTGGAACTTCTATTCTGATTAAGCTTATGTTCTTACATCCCAGGTTTTCTGATGCTTGGGAAATGTGCAGGATTCTGAATGATGAGGCTGCCTGGAATGAGTTGGCCAGAGCTTGTCTACATCACATGGAAGTGGAGTTTGCAATCCGTGTTTATCGGAGAATTGGAAATGTTGGCATAGTGATGTCCTTGGAACAAATAAAGGTAAACAGCATGTTATAGAATTATCAAGTTAATTTTTTCTCATCAGAATTGCTTTTATTTGTAGGGAATAGAGGACTACAATCTTTTGGCAGGACACCTTGCCATGTTTACCAACGATTATAACCTGGCTCAGGACTTGTACCTTGCATCCAGCTGTCCTATTGCTGCCCTGGAGGTATGGCAGCAAGTAAGAATGGAAATTGTGTAAGAGGTATCCAGATTTGAAATTAAGGTCTTTCTCTTCTTAACAGATGAGAAGGGATTTACAGCATTGGGACAGTGCTCTACAACTGGCAAAGCATTTGGCCCCAGACCAGATACCTTTTATATCAAAAGAATATGCTATTCAGCTTGAATTCGCGTAAGTCTTTGTTTTTATACATTTCAGTCAGTATTATTAAAATTCACTCTTATTTTTTTTTCAGGGGTGATTATGTAAATGCTTTGGCTCATTATGAGAAAGGAATAACAGGTGATAATAAGGTAACCTTGGATAAAGATAAGATATGCCTAATCTGATTTGTTAGTGTTTGCCTTGTGATTGCAGGAACATGATGAAGCTTGTCTGGCTGGAGTGGCCCAGATGTCCATAAGAATGGGAGACATACGTCGAGGGGTTAACCAAGCCCTCAAGCATCCCAGCAGGGTCCTTAAAAGAGACTGTGGAGCCATATTGGAGAATATGAAGGTCCTCTTTTCTCTGCATCAATATACATGTGGCTTAGTATTTTAATAATCCTGTCTTATTTTAGCAATTTTCAGAAGCGGCCCAACTGTATGAAAAAGGTCTCTACTACGATAAAGCAGCATCTGTTTACATCCGCTCTAAGAATTGGTAAGAGCTGCCTGCGGTTTGTTTCTGAACAGCTCATACTGTTCTCCTGGACCTACCTTTCCAGGGCAAAAGTTGGTGATCTTCTGCCCCACGTTTCTTCTCCTAAGATCCATTTGCAGTATGCCAAAGCCAAGGAAGCAGATGGAAGGTTTGTACACTTTCTCAAATTTATACCAATTTAAAAAAAGTTTATCTGAGCTATTTTTTTACAGATACAAAGAAGCTGTTGTAGCTTATGAAAATGCAAAACAGTGGCAAAGTGTAATCCGCATCTATCTGGATCACCTCAATAATCCTGAAAAAGCTGTCAATATTGTTAGAGAGACCCAGTCTCTGGATGGAGCCAAAATGGTAGCCAGGTAACATAATACATTAATATTTTTGGACTTTCAGAGTCTAGCTAATTAAAGTACTTTGCTTTAGGTTTTTTCTACAGCTTGGTGACTATGGGTCTGCCATCCAGTTTCTTGTCATGTCCAAATGCAACAATGAAGCTTTCACACTGGCTCAGCAACACAACAAAATGGAAATCTATGCAGATATTATTGGTAAATATCATTTTTTCCCTGGTTCTCTTCAACAGATATTTTACTCAGTAAACTTCTGTTACAGGTTCTGAAGACACTACTAATGAAGACTATCAAAGCATTGCCTTATACTTTGAAGGAGAAAAGAGATATCTTCAGGCTGGAAAATTCTTCTTGCTGTGTGGCCAATATTCACGAGTTAGTATTTGCCAAGAAAATATACACTGACTAAAATTTTTAATTGCTGTAATTCGCTTTTCAGGCACTTAAACACTTCCTGAAATGCCCAAGCTCGGAAGATAATGTGGCAATAGAAATGGCAATTGAAACTGTAAGTACGCTTTCAATGAAACTTTCAATAATAATTTGCTGGGTTTTTCTCTCTTATTAAACAGGTTGGTCAGGCCAAAGATGAACTGCTGACCAATCAGCTGATAGACCATCTCCTGGGGGAGAACGATGGCATGCCTAAGGTACTGAACACGTGGGCTTCGTGTGCATCCTCAAGTAATGTTTCTATAATGGTTTATGTGTCAGGATGCCAAGTACCTGTTCCGCTTGTACATGGCTCTGAAGCAATACCGAGAAGCTGCCCAGACTGCCATCATCATTGCCAGAGAAGAGCAGTCTGCAGGTAGGTCCGTGATACGTATGTGTTACTTCCCAGCAGTAATGTCGTTTTACCACCTTTTTTCAAGGCAACTACCGGAATGCACACGATGTTCTCTTCAGTATGTATGCAGAACTGAAATCCCAGAAGATCAAAATTCCCTCCGAGATGGCCACCAACCTCATGATTCTGCACAGCTATATACTAGTAAAGGTGAGGCCCATGGAGTGACTTGGGACATAACCATAAGAAGAGTAAAATATGTCATTTGTTTCAGATTCATGTTAAAAATGGAGATCACATGAAAGGGGCTCGCATGCTCATTCGGGTGGCCAACAACATCAGCAAATTTCCATCACGTAAGTACCACTGACCAGAGCTCTCACCCATGCCCTCATACACTAACTCGTTTAATTCTCACAGCAGCTCCATGAAGTGGTATGTCAGGGCCCCAAGACCACTCCCAGGTTTGATGACTCTTCACTGGGAGGATTTACAAGAGTCAACACACAGTAGTACCAAAGCCGAGATTTATCACAGCAAAAGGATCTGAGGCAAAATGAGCAGAAGGATTCACGCAAAGGCGAGCAGGTGCAGGCACGGACCTCCAAGAGTCCCTTCCCAGTGGAGCACACAGGACGCAAGTTCCGTAACTCCTCCACGACTGACTTGTACAACATGGTGAAACGTAGAGTGCCAAGAAGCTCATTAGAGACTCAGCAGCCAGGAGTTTTATTGGGGTGTGGTCACATAGGTGCCCCCTGCGTGGCATGTGCCCAGTTTTCCAGGCTCCCAGAGAGCAGGTGTTCGGCATAAACCACGTTGTTTGTACAAAGATTTTAGGCACGGTGAGCCACTCATCAGTTCTGGAAACGGTGGGAACCGTCTCCAAATCTATGTTCCAGATGCGAGCCGAGGGTTAGCTGTTCAAGCCTTTCCAAGGATGACAGTCTCAGGCCTGCACACACAAGTACTTTTCTGAACAAACTGGGACAAAAGAAATAACATTTGCCCAAGATCACATTGTCAGCTAATAATAGCCTGACTCTGTGTTCACAAGCACGGTAGGACGTTGCCTCTGAAAAGGCCTCACTATTCCAAAAGACATGTCATGATAACATTCTTAAGTGATTAAATACTGTCACATTACATGACAGGGATCAGCAAACTTTTTCTGTAAAGGACCAGATGTTAAATATTTTAGACTTCGTGAGACATGTGGCCTCTGTCACAACTGCTCAACTCTGCCATCTTCTCATGAATAATACGTAAACGAATGGGCATGACTGTGTTTCAATAGAGCTTTATGTTTGGACACAAATGTTAACCACATACACTTTTAACATGTCACAAAAATATTTTTCTTTTGATGTTTTTTCAACCATTTAAAAATGTAAAAATCATCCTTAGCTCATGGACCATACAAAAAGTCAGAGGGCTAGATTTGGTCCATGGGTCATAATTGGCCAACCCACATTCTCTAAGTGTATTTTTGTTGTTGTTACATCAAAGTCTACCATGCGGGCAAGGTATGGGATAGGACAGGCACTCTCATGACTGCTGGTGGGGATGGAAATTGGTATGGCCTTTGCAGAAAGCAGTTTGGCAATTTGTGGTAAGAGTATTTTTTAAAAGGTCCTGTTTTTGAGCCGGTAATTCTGGGTGTCTGTCCTGAAGAAAGAATTTGATGCCTGCAGAGAGATTAGTGTATAAAGTCATTAATCCCCCTAATGCTTTTATCAGCAGTCCTGTCAGATGCAAAAAATATCTAAGAGGCATGAAAGGAAACTCATGGAAGTGTTGCCTCAAGGGGTGCAGGTCCTAGTGTTACAAGGCAGAACATGGTGTCATCAAAGGAAAAGCACTTGATGGGCAGTTAGCCTGACCCCACAGCTACGTACTTTCCTCATTAAACAGATCATATCTGGTTCTTTGCAGAAAAAGCAAAGTTCAGAGACCATGACCCTGTTTTCCTACAGAACCAGGGTGGAATCCCGCCTGTATCACTGAGGACAGCAGACACTGTGCTGTTGCTGCTCTCCCCTTTTCTCTTGCAGACATTGTACCCATCCTGACGTCAACTGTGATTGAGTGTCACAGGGCAGGCCTGAAGAACTCTGCTTTCAGCTTCGCAGCTATGTTGATGAGGCCTGAATACCGCAGCAAAATAGATGCCAAATACAAAAAGAAGATCGAGGGAATGGTCAGGTAGGCAGAGATGGCTATTTCTGCTATC